CCAGCAGAGTCTGAAGGACATTCTAGCACTCATGACTGTTCAGGGACGGGGCAGGTGAACTGTCGAGTGGTGACCTCCCTGTCCCTGGAGGTATGCAGGCAGAAGCCAATGACCACATGCTTGTGGAATGACTGGCTATCAGGGGTGTTGTCCAGGGGTTGGGCTGGTTGAGAAAGACGTTAAATTCTGATTGGTAGGAGGTCATCGACAATATCTGATCTCATGATCGGCCGCCTCCTTTAACATTGCTCTCCTGTCGCTTTCCTGATGCCTATGGCGCTTTCCAAATGTCCCTGTTTTTATGTCTAATTCCTTGGCCCCTGGCTTCTTAATATGCCACCTTTCATGAGAAAGTTGGCTCTGGTTCTGGTTGAGTCTAGCCAAGGCCTAGCACATCCCTTGATACAATTAGCACTGAATGAGTGAGTAATTGAATGAATGAATGAATGAGTTAGAGCTCAAGCTTTGCCACTTACTATAAGCACCATCAGAGACAAGGAAGCTCGGAGAGTGGAAGGCAGGTGGACAGGGGCTTAGGAGGTGCTCAGCGAGGGCGTCAAACTTCATTTGGGCAGAGTCCCAGCGAGGAGGGCAGGGGTTGCATGAGGAAAAAGGGAGCTCCCTAATGGGGACAGGGGAGTGGGCTGGGGCCTCAGTGAGAGGCTAAAATCCAGAGCCTTTGGTGTCTGGCTGTGTACTGCTCTCAGGAAGCCCTGGCCTGGGAAAATGACCAGGGCTCTACCTAACCCCTCCACCTTCCAGTCCCCCTTGGACCCTGTCCCTGACACTGTCATAGCCACCAGCAGTCCTGGAGTCAGGTCAGGCTTCCCGGGGCTTCAGTCTCTTTCATCTCTGCCCCTCATAAAGCCTGAGTCACTGCTGTGGCCACAGGGAAGGGTCAAAGTTCTGAATTCCACCAGCTTCTCAGGAAGGAGGACAATGGGAAATGGGGGAGGGGAGTGGGGGCAGTGGGTCCATTTCCTGCCCAGAGTCAGGTCTCTTGGGGAGGGGAGGGTACCTCATGGAGAAGGCCCAAAGACTCGGGCTGAACAGGCTGGCCTCTCTGGGGTTCGTGGGGCCTAAGAATAGGATTGCCCTGGTCAGTGTAGCTTGGAAGTCAGGGAGTGGGGGTGGAGACGCCCTCCAGGACTGACATGGCTCCCTGTAAATGTAAACCCCCAAACCAGAGACTCAGTTATAGGATACATATATTAGGGAGTTTGGTATGGTGAGTGAGCACTTAGGGTTGGGGTTCAAGTCTTGTTTCGGTTACTCTGTGACTTTGGACAAGTTTCTTAACCTCTCTGAGCATTTAAAAAATCTCATCTGCAAAATGGGAAGGTATGATCTAATTTATTAATAATTTATTCTTTCTCTGACCCTCATCTTTCTTATTCCTCTGCAGGGAGCTGGACCACAGTGGGACAAGGACACCTCCAGACAGGTTGCCAGGGCCCCACATGGAGGAGGCAGGTGGGCCCATGGCCCGGGCCAAGGCCCGAGTGGTAAGTGCCACATTGACATGGCGGCAGCGGCCCCCCACCCAGGAAGAGATCAAACATGGTTTTCACAAGGTGTCCCTGGTGTCAGGGGCCCAGATGGAAGCCCCGCAGAAGGAGATGTTTGAGTTCAGCCGTCGAGAGGAAGTGGAAGTCAATGGCTTTGCAACACAGGAAGAAGAGACTGTGAATTGCCAGGGCCCTCGGGATACAGCTGGCTCCAAGAACTTCCAGAGCCATGGACCCATCTTTTCCAAGAAGTACATACCACCTCCCAAGGAGAAAAGGCCTGAGGGGAGGCTGAAGGAGGCTGTGGACCAGAGTGATGGCAGCCGCCAAGCTCCCAGGACTGAGCCCCCATGTGTGGGAGCTATGGCCAGGACTGAGCTTTTGGTTCCCCTGCCTGGGCCCCGAGAGCCAAGTCCCCACCCAGGTGTAGGTCTCACCAGTGGTAGCTCCCGGAGCCTCGAGGAATACCGAGTGACACGCACTGTGCGGACCACCACAGTGGTGGGAGGTCATGTGGACCGGCGGATGAGCAGCTCTGTGACTGTGAGGCCAGTGTCCTCAGGCGAGGCCCTGCCACGGGGCCGTCAGGTCTCCCGCATGGTGCCGCCAGTGGTGGTGGGCTCCCCACCAGGCTCGCCCAGCCGCAGCCAGGCCGTGAAAGTGCTAAGTAACCTCGTGCCTGCTGGGCACAGCCCCCCTGCCAGTCACCTGCCCAGGCCCACGGCTGGCGGGCCAAGGAGCACAGGTCTGGGCAGCACAGTGGGGGCAGCCTTGAGGCAGCTGCCTGAGACCGGGACAGCAGAGCTTAAAGACAGCTCTGCCCTGGCCTCTACAGGCATCCCAGCCAGTGCTCACCTGCCTAAGAATCAGGATGCCCCTGCAGCCTGTCCGGACAGAGACCAGGGCAGAGCCCCGGATGCCAGGGCCTGTGAGCTCTGGCAGGTGCTGGGAGCCCCCAGTTCCACTGAGCTCCCTCTCCAGACTTCTCAGGGTCAAGCATCAGTCCCCTCCTCTCCCAGACTCGAGACCCATGTCCCCTCTCCTGGCCTAACTCACCCTGCAAAGCAGCCTGTGGTGCCCACTCACCCCGGGGCCCGGCTCACTCCCCTTGTTCTGCCCCCTAAAAAAAAGGACGGGCCCGTGGACCCCCCTGCTGCCACCGTCCTGCCCATGGTGAGGAGCGAGCATGTGACAGTCCCTGGACAACCTCCTGCTCCATCCACTACAAGAAGGAAGGATGTCCCCAGCCCAGGAGGTCTTTCTGCTCCATCGTCCCCAAGGAATAAGTTTGTTCAGAACTCTGAAAATGTCCCTGTCCTCCCCTTTACCCAGAGGGAGGTCGTGAAGGGCCCCGGTGCTCCTGCTGCCTCATCTCCCACCCGGAAGGAGGTGGTGCAGGGGTCCAGTGCTTCTGCTGCCTCGTCCCCCACCTGGAAAGAGGTCGTGAAGGGCCCTGGTGCTCCTGCTGCCTCATCTCCCACCCAGAAGGAGGTGGTGCAGGGGTCCAGTGCTCCTGCTGCCTTGTTCCCCACCTGGAAAGAGGTCGTGAAGGGCCCCGGTGCTCCTGATGCCTCATTTCCCACCTGGAAAGAGGTTGTGAAGGGCCCTGGTGCTCCTGCTGCCTCATCCCCCACCCAGAAGGAGGTGGTGCAGGGGTCTGGTGCTCCTGCTGCCTTGTCCACCACCCCAAAAGAGGTTGTGAAGGGCCCTGGTGCTCCTGCTGCCTCATCGCCCACCCAGAAAGAGGTTGTGAAGGGCCCCTGTGCTCCTGCTGCCTCATCTCCCACCCAGAAGGAGGTGGTGCAGGGGTCTGGTGCTCCTGCTGCCTTGTCCCCCAAGTCAACTGAGGTTGTCCAGGGCCCAAAAGGCAGCAGTAGCATCCAAAAAGAGGCTGTCCAGGGTATTGCAGGCAGCCTTGCCCCGCCCCTCACCAAGGAAGAGACTGTTCAAGGCCCAATTGCTCCTGCCACCTCACTCCCCAAACAGGATAAGGGGGTCCAGGACTCTGAAGGGAGCCCCATCTCATCTCTCACCCAGAAAGAGGTTGTGCAGGACCCTGATGCTCTCCCTGCCCCATCTTCCTCAGTGGACAGGGTGTCCCCCAGCCCAGGAGGCACCCCTGCCCCAGTGCCAACAGGAGCAGAGGCCAGCACGGAGTCCCAGCTTGTCTCTGATCCCACCGAGGGCAAGACGTGCACAGAGACATCAAGGGAGGAGGATGAGGTGGCCCTGGCCGCTGACCTGGAGATATTCCTGGATACGCTGCGGAGCATGGAGCCCCCTGAGATCCTCCGCACTCACCGGCTGCCACGAGCCCCTCGCTCCTCCTACCTGTCCATGTACGCCACGCTGCCTGCCATTGAGGAGGACCAGCTGGGGCCATGGGTGCTGGGCCCCGGACCCCAGGAGGTGCCTTCACTGGAAGAGAAAGAGGAGGAGGAGGAGGAGGAACCAGAGAACCCCTATCTGAGTGACGATGAGAAGCTCCAGCGCAGGCAGGAGAAAGCTGGGCCCAGCCCCTCCAGGGACCTCCACCCTGCCAGACCCACCCAGGTCTCCTGCTCTCCTCTGGAGATGATGAAGAAGCATGTAGCAGGAACCAAGGGCCCCCACTCAGAGCTGGGATTGGAACTGCAGGGAGGCAGCAGGCCCACTTCCCGTCTTGGAGGCAGCCTTCTGTTCGGCAGTCTGGTGCCTACCGCCAAGGAGGCCTCCACCCCGGAACCGCTGGGCACAAAACTATCTGCTCTGCTGCCCCATGGGGCACCGGGGCTCAGGAAGGTGCCAGGACAGTTGCCCCTGCTTTGCAGTGAAAGATCATCCCCAACGGAGAAGCTTGCCTGTTCCCTGCCCCTGGAGGGGTGGGTAAGTGAGGCCTCGGGTGGGCAAGGGAGGTGCAGGACTTCTTTATCACCTGCCTCCGTTTCAGAGCCCAGCCTTAAAGACCCAGGGCAAGCTGAACACCAGGCCTGGAAAGGTAGGGTTGTGGGGGCAAGTGGGTGGGGGCAGAGGGCCTGAGGACCCCTTCTGTGCCTTCTCAGGTGATCTTCTTCTCAGAGTCTGGCTGCCAAGGCAGTGGCAGGGAGGTCTGGGGAGACATCGTTGATGCCTCAGGCTGGGCCCCCGTAGCCTCCATAAGGGTAGTTCGAGGCTGGTGAGTGGGGAGTGCCCAGCAAGGCACTTGGCCATCTGTGATCCTGGAATCTCTGTGCCCACAGCTGGGTGCTGTACGAAGAGCCAGAGTTCCGGGGTCAGAAGCTGGTCCTGCCTGAAGGAGACATGGAACTCAGAACCCCAGGGACAAAGTGGAGTCCCCAAGGCATCGGCTCCCTAAGGAGGGTTGTCTGGGTGAGTGAGTTGGAGGTGGGAGACGGCCTCGAATCTATATTTAATTTTCCCCCTCCTTCCACAGGACTACAGCACCCCGGAAATCAGCCTCTTCTCTGAGGAGGGCCTCAAGGGGGAGCAAGTGAAGCTAACAGAGGCCTTGAAGAATTCCCAGGGTCTGGAGAAGCCCCTGCAGGTGGCATCTGCCACCGTCTCTGCAGGACTGTGAGTCTGGTCTATTCTAGAATCCCCTCATTCTAGGGTGCAGCAGCCTCTCTGTTTCCCCTAGGTGGCTACTGTACCCCAAACCATTATTCGAAGACACTCCCTACATCCTGGAACCTGGAGAGTACCCCACCTCAGAGGCCTGGGGCACATCGGACCCCAGCGTGGGCTCCCTGAAGCCCATGAGATTGGTAAAGAACAGGGCACACCCACAGGCCAGGAGGGGCTGGTGTCTCAGCTCTGTCTCCTCTGCAGGGCTGCCCAAGTGTGGAGAAGCCAGGGGAGCCCAGGGTAAGAGTCTGGGCTTAAGAGCCAAAGAGGGCCCAGATGACTCCTGACAGCCCCTTTCCCCCAGGCTGTGGTGTATGAGGCCCCAGGCTTTCAGGGCCGCAGCTGGGAAGTGAGCCGAGACATCTACAACCTTCAGCAGCCAGAGGACAGCCAGAGCCCCCACCTGGCCTCTGTGGGGTCCCTGAGAGTTCTCGGAGGCTGGTGAGAACTCAGGACCCTTCCTTCTATTTCATAACCTGCCTGTCTGTCCTCCTGCTTTTCCCAGCTGGGTGGGCTACGAGAAGGAGGGCTTCCGGGGCCACCAGTATCTGCTGGAGGAGGGGGAATACCCAGACTGGTCACACTGGGGAGGCTATGACGAGTTGCTGACCTCCCTCCGGGTCATCCGGACGGTAAGCAAAGGCAATTGGCCCATCCCTCTGCCCGGGAGAGACCTGACTGTCCCTGGGGACCCAGGACTTCGGGGACCCGGCCGTCGTGCTATTTGAGGCCATGGACTTCGAGGGGCACGGCGTGGAGGTGAGCAAGGCATTGCCGGATGTGGAGCTGGTGCAACACGGCCCCAGCACACAGGCCATCCACGTGCTCAGCGGCGTGTAAGTGACCCGGGCTCCGGGAGCGGGGCGGGCCCAGCTGACTCGCGCCCCGCCCTTCCTGCAGGTGGGTGGCCTACCAGGAGGTGGGCTTCTCCGGGGAACAGTACGTGCTGGAGAAGGGCGTGTATCGTAACTGCGAGGACTGGGGCGCTGGCAACAGCACCCTCGCCTCGCTGCAGCCGGTCCTACAGGTGCGTGCCGGCCGCGGGGGGCGGGGCCTCCCTCCCTAATTCTCGATTCGGTCCCTACCTTCAGGTCGGGGAGCACGATCTGCACTTCGTCTCAAAGGTAAGGCAGGGACTCCGCAGGGAGCCGCTGGGTCCTTCCCCTCATCTCCCCTCTCTGCCTCCAGATTCAGCTTTTCTCCCGCCCCGACTTTCTGGGCGACCACTTCTCTTTCGAAGATGACCAGGCCGCTCTGCCCGCCTCCTTCCGACCTCAGTCCTGCCGGGTCCACGGCGGCAGGTGAGAACGTGGAGGGGCGGAGGGCTGGGGGCTCAGATACCCTCCATTTCTTCCCCTTCCCTAGCTGGATCCTGTTTGATGAGACGAACTTCGAGGGTGACCAGCACATTCTCTCTGAGGGCGAGTTCCCCACTCTCACGGCCATGGGCTGCCTCGCCTCCACAGTCCTGGGCTCTCTCCAGAAGGTATCCCTGGTGAGTTTCCATGTCTGGTTCCAGGCAATCCCAGCCTCACCCTCTTCTGTCTCCTGGGCCCCAGCACTTTTCAGAGCCTTCCATTTTCCTGTATGGACTCGAGTGCTTCGAGGGGAAGGAGATCGAGCTCAGCAGGGAGGTGCGGAGCCTGCAAGCCGAGGGCTTCAACAACCATGTGCTGTCTGTGCGGATCAAGGGGGGCATGTGAGTGCTGAGGGGAGGCATGGGTGCGGTGGTTCTCTGTGTCCCTGACACCTGCTGGGCCCAGTTGGGTGCTATGTGAACACAGTGACTTCCGGGGCCGCCAGTGGCTGGTGGGAAGCTGCGAGATCACCAACTGGCTGACCTACAGCGGCACCCAGAGGGTGGGCTCCCTCTACCCCATCAAGCAGGTGGGTAGCGTGGCTGGAGCTGAGCGTGTCTGACCCCTGACTCTCAGCCTCTTTCTGCCACCAGCGCCGGGTTTATTTCCGCCTCTGGAATGCAGCACTGGGGGGATTCCTGGCAGTGCCGGACCATGTGGAGGACATGAAAGCAGGCCGTGTGGTGGTCGCCGACCCCCAAGCTGGAGGTAGCTGCATCTGGTACTACGAGGATGGGCTGCTGAAGAACCAGGTACTGATACAGGGGCTGGCACAGGGACACCCGAACAATGCCTGATGACCTCCTGGGGCCTCAGATGGCCCCCACCATGAGCCTACAGGTGATTGGACCCCCTAGCCCAGGCTCCAAGGTGGTGCTGTGGGCCGAGAGCCGCCTGCCGCGCCAGACGTGGAGCATCAGTGAATCGGGCCACATCTGCAGCCAGATGTTCGAAGGCCAGATCCTGGACGTGAAGGGTAAGGTGGGATGTATGGGGAAGAGGGCTCCTTCCCTATCTTTTAATCCCCATCCCACCCCCAGGAGGCCGGGGCTACGACCGGGACCACGTGGTGCTATGGGAGCCGGATGAGGACAGGGCATCCCAGATCTGGACTATCCACGTGCTTTGAAACTTTTCCCCTCACCCTCCAGCCCTGGAGGCTTTTGCTGGGATGAATGTTTTTATAGGGTTTTTGTTGTAACATAAGCTATTTTCTAATATGCTGCCAGGTACCCTTGTCTCTGTGCACCTTGATATTTCGGGG